CAACATGGTGAAACCCCGTCTCTACTAAAAATATAAAAAATTAGCTGGGTGTGATGGTGTGCGCCTGTAATCCCAGCTACTCAGGAAGCAGAAGCAAAAGAATCGCTTGAACCCGGGAGGCGGAGGTTGCAGTGAGCCAAGATCATGCCAGTGCATGCCACTGCATGCCTGGGTGCCACTGCATGCCTGGGTGACAGAGACACCATCTCAAATAAATAAATAAATAAATAAACAAAATAAATAAGAGAGGAGCCTTCTACAAACTGCTGTGGAAGAGAAGGGAAGACCATGATTACCTTAAATCTACCTGAAATAAAAATAGAATAAAATGAGGCAGAGTAGAAAGGGGGCTTGGCTGCAGGCTACCCCCACTAGGGCATTCCTTCATGCATCTCCACTGATCACAAAACCTACCCCACTGCCTCACTGACGCCATAATGTTAGAACTATGCATTTAAAAGAATTCCAGGAACTGACCTTAGGAGACAACCAAGGTTGCCGAGTGTCCCACTTTGGGAAGGAATGTTGAACAATCAATCGATTTACAGTCTCTTGCCTCCGGCCAGACGACAGGGTGGCTCATTAACTCAAGATAACCAGAGTAACTAAGTATGCCGCCCTGCACGCCCTACCCCGACGTCAGTTCCCGCGCTTTGCCTCTTAAGAAAGCTTTGCCTCTTAAGAAAGACTCGGGCTCTGGAGCTCCAGCAGAGCCGGGGCCTCGGCTCCAACCCGTCGGGCCCCGACTTGAAGCAGCGGGGAACCTCTCCTCACACCTCGGTGACCGGGTGGCCGCCGGGACACAGAGGCTTTGGGTGGCGGCGTGTTTGCGGGTCGGGAAGAACCGCGCAGAGGCCACTAGGGCGCAGGGCCCGGGAAGGCGGAGCTAGGGACTGGCTCGGCCTCCTTTTTAGGCCACTGCGCCGCGCAGATCCGGTCCTCGGGCGACCGCTCTGTCCCAGTTGGGCGAGACTACCTGGTCCTGATAACAGTGGATAACGGCTTTAACGGCCAGAAGGTCAGCGCAGTCCCGGATGAGGACGAGTAGAACGGTAACGGCCATGGGGCGGTTGGCCTTCCTTCTACCAGACCTTGATGTGGGAAGAGAGAAATGGAGTAACAAGCCACATTTGGCGCTTTGGAGATGCCCACCACGCTTTGGGAAGATGTACCAGCGTTTATAGAAGGCCCGAGTGTATAAGGTGAGAAAGCTACTCTCAGCTTCCCCGAAAACATTTCTTTGATATATTGATTTCAATTCCTTAGGATATATTCCTAGACGTGGGACTGCTGGATCATAAGGTAATTTTATTTTTAGTTTTTGAAATATCTATCTAATTTAGTTCTTGTCCTCTCTGTCCTCTAGGGCACACCTTTCCCTCACCTTGACACCTCACATTTCCCACCTCATTCTAACAGCTAAATTAGTGTCTATAAGGAATTTTCCAGACCTTCCGGGTTTCATCAACTCTATCTCCAATTCAATCCTCGTCTACACACACAGTTCAGGGGAGGCAAGATAGCGGCTACATTTTCTGTTCTTGACCTTCAGCTCCAAGGGACTGTTTCCCGGATGCTTCGGACCGAGTGTTTGGTAGTGTCTGGGGAGGACTCGGTCAGGGAGCCCCCTCCTTTCACCCTGGTACTAGGAGCTGAAGAGGCGAGATGCCAGGCGAACGGCTGAAGGCAGAGGTCTTTTTACCCCCATCTCCCTTGTCTCCCACACAAGTTGTAGGGCCCCTCCACCGTGTCTGGTCCTGAATTGGGAATGCCAGCTCCCAGCGCGGCGAGGCCCAGGTCCGGTCCTAGGTGAGTTTTTCTCTCCGGCTGGAAGACTCGACGCCGTGGATACCAGGGACCCGAGCCCTCCGGGGCTGCTGGCTTTGGAGGGATTTCCAGACGTTGCAGTCGGGGTGAGCGGAGAGACTAAGAAGTACAGGGGACTAGAGAAAGCAGATGAGGGTGAATTGTCTCATCAAGATGGGGGATAGGGAAAAGGGGCGAGAAGTAACCCGGGGCGCAAGGTCCACAGCGAAAAAAAAAAAAAAAAACAAACAAAAAAACAAACAAAAGAAACACGCCCGAGACCAAGGCTCAGCCACTTTACACGCAGGACTTGGTTGTGGCAGCGAGGAGGGCTTCGAACCTAGGAAATTTTGAGGAAGCGTTTGTCTCCATCACAGGAATTGGGTTTCCACGTTGCTGCTGGAGCTTTTCGTAAGTCGATAAGAGCAGCATCTTTCTCTTTGTCTCCAAACCCGTGAATTTGATACGCTTTGAAAGCGTTCTTCTAGGCGAAAGAGCTTGGTACTTTCATGCTTGGATAGAAGGGGAGAGTTCAATACCGTGCACGCGACCACAAAGTTGTTTTCGACGAGAATTCGATGGGAAGCGGAGGAACGAATTTTTCCCACATTCAGAGGCCAAGCCAGGAACTGTAAAACGTTCACCTTTGAAAGGTCCCACCGAGATTCGAACTCGGATTGCTGGATTCAAAGTCCAGAGTGCTAACCATTACACCATGGGACCAACCACAAGGGTACAGTAGGTAAGTATAGTCGTGGTTAAATACCTCCTTGAGACTCTAAGCGTAAGATTTCTTTTTTATTTAGAGATTTCTAAAAGAGATGTTCTGATTATTCAAAGACTCTCTACTCAGAAATGCCAAAATGTGAGAAATCAACATGAGGACCACAGCAGAAGGAAACAGAGAATGGAGAAGGGAACCAGGCAGCAATTCAACAAATATTCCTTGGGCATCTCTGCGCTACCAGAGGTATGGAGGAACCCAGTGACTGCTTGAAAAGACCTTAGGGATGCTCCTCTCCATTTTGTTTCAGGTCGCTGCGGTGAGCACCACGGGTCTGAGTGCCAGCGATGGTTTATCACGGTGACAGGAAAACACAGACCAGCAGCATCTACTCCAGCACTACTCACACTGTGGAACTCTTTTCACCGTGATGCCAGATAACTAGGTAATTCCGGAGTTAATTCTCCGTCGTTTCCAGAGTACTTGCCTCCCCAGAATTACTGGTACCGTAGGTGTTTGCACAACCAGTGAGAAGACGGCACCACCTGGAATCCTAGAGCGGACCGGAAGTGAGCGTGGCTCACCGGGCCCGGCCGGAACCTACGGGCACAGCTGCGGGTGTGTCTGCGGAACCTCCACCTGAGCTGTAGAGTGTTTCCCTCGACCCACTAGTCTGGGTTCCACAGGGTCTGAGCTCCTCAGAGGTGGGAGCTGCGGCCGAGGGAAGGGTGCATGTGCGCGGCGACAATCGGGCCTCTTCCCCAGGCAGCTTGTGAGCCCCTCTCCCTCTCCGCCCTCGCCCAGGCTGCTCCGATCTTCGTTTCCTTGCCTAGGCTCATACACCCAGGCTTTATTTAGGGCCAAAGTATCCGTCATAACCTCGGTTTTCTGTCTCGCAAGTATCTTGCCGCTCAATTTGTGACCCTGAAGCTTTAGTGAGTCGCTCTGTGCTCACTATTTCTGGTCTTTTCAGAGGATGGCTTCACTTTCAATGGAATTGCCCGAGTAACTGCCCTGTGTTGTCACGTAAACAAGTCCTTTTAAACTGAGTCTGTAGTTGTCCTGTGTTGAGTGTTTTCTTATATCAAAAACTTTCCTGACCAAGAACAAAAAAGGAGCTCAAGTAAAATCACCCATTTGCCTAGACCCCAACTGGAGAGAACCTTTGCCTGAGCTGTCTAAGCTCGGGATGGAAGCAGTCTCTAGGGTCTTCCCAGCCTTGGCTGGCCAGGCTCCAGAAGAACAAGGGGAGATTATCAAAGTAAAGGTTAAAGAAGAAGACCACACTTGGGATCAGGAATCAGCCCTACGTAGGAATTTGTCTTATACCAGGGAACTCTCTCGTCAGCGCTTCAGGCAGTTCTGCTATCAGGAGACACCTGGGCCCAGGGAGGCTCTGAGTCAACTGCGGGAACTTTGCCGTCAGTGGCTGAACCCAGAGATACATACCAAGGAGCAGATCCTGGAATTGTTGGTGCTGGAGCAGTTCCTGACCATCCTGCCTGAGGAGCTCCAGTCTTGGGTGCGGGAGCATAATCCTGAGAGTGGAGAAGAGGTGGTGACTTTGCTGGAAGATTTGGAGAGGGAGCTTGATGAACCTAGACAGCAGGTGAGAAATTGGAGGTGCCATCTTCTGTGGAGATTGTTTACCAAATGCACCTACTTGTCCACAGGTCTCACAGGGCACATATGGGCAGGAAGTTTCTATGGAAGAAATGATCCCTCTGGATTCTGCAAAGGAGTCTTTAGGCACCCAGCTTCAGTCTATGGAAGATAGAATGGAATGTGAATCTCCAGAGCCACACCCACTTCAAGATAATGGTGAGAATAATTTAGTTCTAAGAAAGAAGGTGTATTCTAATTGATTTTTTTCCTTTGTTTTTAGGGTCATTTTTGTGGTTTTCCATGATGTCTCAAAGCATGGGTGGTGATAACCTCAGTAGCTTAGATACTAATGAAGCAGAAATTGAACCAGAAAACATGAGAGAAAAGTTCTTCAGAAGCTTAGCAAGGTTACTGGAAAACAAAAGTAATAATACTAAGATATTTTCTAAAGCAAAGTACTGTCAGTTGATAAAGGAAGTGAAAGAAGCTAAAGCTAAGGCGAAAAAGGAATCAGTTGACTACCGTCGCTTGGCTAGATTTGATGTTATCCTTGTACAAGGAAATGAGAAGCTAATTGAGGCTGTAAATGGGGAAACAGATAAAATACGGTATTACTTACACAGTGAGGACTTATTTGACATTCTGCATAATACACATCTCAGCATTGGACATGGTGGACGTACTCGCATGGAGAAAGAGTTACAAGCGAAATACAAGAACATCACAAAAGAAGTTATAATGCTGTATCTGACCCTCTGTAAACCATGCCAACAGAAAAATTCAAAACTCAAGAAGGTTCTAACATCAAAATCAATTAAGGAAGTTAGTTCAAGATGCCAAGTAGATCTTATAGACATGCAGTTGAATCCTGATGGGGAGTACAGATTTATTTTGCATTATCAAGATCTCTGTACAAAGTTAACTTTTTTGCGGTCATTAAAGTCTAAAAGGCCTACGGAAGTTGCACATGCTCTTTTAGATATATTTACAATTATTGGAGCACCCAGTGTCCTACAATCTGACAATGGGAGGGAATTTTCAAGCCAGGTTGTCAGTGAACTCAGTAATATTTGGCCAGAATTGAAAATTGTCCATGGGAAGTCTCAGACCTGCCAAAGCCAGAGTTCTGCAGAACAAACTGAGGATATCCGAAAGAGGATTTTCTCCTGGATGCAAACTAACAACTCATCACACTGGACTGAATTTTTGTGGTTCATTCAGATGTCCCAAAATCAGCCCTATCACAGAAGCATGCAACAGACTCCATGTGAAAGTGCATTTAGCTCTGAAGCTAAACTGGGCTTGTCCCATTCTCAGCTAACTGAAGAACTTGTTGCCAGCTTGCATACAGAAAATGAATTAGATCAGGCTGACAAAGAGTTAGAAAATACTTTAAGAGCCCAGTATGAAGAAAACATTGAGACTGGAACAGACAGTAGTGATATTGAAGAGAATCTTTCTGTCACTCCTAAGGTGGCTGAAAAAAGCCCTCCTGAGAGCAGACTAAGATTTTTATCCTGTGTAGTTTGTGAAAAAGAATGCACAGGTGTTAATAGTTGTATATCATGTGATGGAAATATCCATGCAATTTGTGGAGTGCCCTCTCAACATGGGACTGAGGGCTGTGGTCGGCAAATAACTTGTAGCCTTTGCTATGAAACCAGCACAATGAAGAGGAAACATGATGAGATTCAAAGAAGTTTGCCTGTTAAACCTTCCAAAATGCTAAAGCCATCAGGGACACCATTTTCACCAGACAAAGTAGGAGACTGGGTAAGATTGAATATCTGCCGTAGATGAAAGCATTCATATTATTTACTTTTATTCCTAATTTCAGATGGCGAAACAAGCTTCACTGGACTTTTTTGTCAAGAAAAGACATGCCTTTTCTGAACACAGTAGTAGTAATAAAAGAAATGTTAACAATAGAAGTTATCCTGAAGAAGGGAAAACCAAAAGAGTTCATGCTAGTTTCACTCGGAAATATGATCCTTCATATATTGAGTTTGGTTTTGTAGCTGTAATTGATGGTGAAGTACTAAAACCACAGTGTATTATTTGTGGAGATGTACTGGCTAATGAAGCAATGAAACCATCAAAACTTAAGCGACATTTATATTCAAAACATAAAGAAATAAGTTCACAACCAAAAGAATTCTTTGAAAGAAAGAGTAGTGAATTGAAAAGCCAACCAAAGCAGGTGTTCAACGTTTCTCATATAAACATTAGTGCTTTGCGGGCTTCATATAAAGTAGCACTTCCGGTTGCCAAGTCTAAAACACCATACACAATTGCTGAGACACTAGTGAAAGACTGCATCAAAGAAGTTTGCTTGGAAATGTTGGGTGAATCTGCAGCAAAGAAGGTAGCTCAGGTACCACTTTCCAATGACACCATAGCTCGACGTATTCAGGAACTGGCTAATGATATGGAAGATCAACTCATAGAACAAATAAAACTAGCAAAGTATTTTTCATTGCAACTTGATGAATGCAGAGATATTGCTAACATGATAATTCTTTTAGTCTATGTGAGGTTTGAACATGATGATGATATAAAGGAAGAGTTCTTTTTTTCAGCCTCTTTGCCTACAAACACAACTAGCTCAGAACTGTATGAAGCTGTAAAGAATTATATTGTTAACAAATGTGGTTTGGAATTTAAATTTTGTGTAGGAGTATGTTCTGATGGTGCAGCTTCAATGACAGGAAAACATTCTGAAGTGGTAACCCAGATTAAGGAACTTGCGCCAGAATGTAAAACAACACATTGCTTCATTCATCGAGAAAGTCTTGCCATGAAAAAAATATCAGCTGAACTAAATAGTGTACTTAATGATATAGTAAAAATTGTGAATTATATAAAATCTAATTCATTGAATTCAAGATTATTCTCTTTATTATGTGATAATATGGAAGCTGATCATAAGCAACTGTTACTGCATGCTGAGATACGGTGGTTATCACGGGGAAAAGTTCTGTCAAGAATGTTTGAAATACGAAATGAACTCTTAGTGTTTCTGCAAGGCAAGAAACCCATGTGGTCCCAACTTTTTAAAGATGTGAATTGGACAGCCAGACTTGCTTATTTGTCTGATATCTTCAGTATTTTTAATGATCTTAATGCTTCTATGCAAGGGAAGAATGCAACTTATTTTTCAATGGCAGATAAAGTTGAAGGACAAAAACAGAAGTTAGAAGCTTGGAAAAACAGAATTTCTACAGATTGTTATGACATGTTTCATAATTTAACAACAATTATCAATGAAGTAGGTAATGATCTTGATATTGCACATCTGCGAAAAGTTATCAGTGAACATCTTACAAATTTGTTAGAATGTTTTGAATTTTATTTTCCATCAAAAGAAGATCCACGCATAGGAAATTTGTGGATCCAAAATCCATTTCTTTCATCAAAAGATAACTTAAATTTAACTGTAACTCTACAGGATAAGTTGTTGAAGCTGGCTACCGACGAAGGATTGAAAATCAGTTTTGAAAATACAGCATCACTTCCTTCATTTTGGATAAAAGCTAAAAATGACTATCCTGAGCTTGCTGAGATTGCTTTAAAATTGCTGCTTCTTTTCCCCTCAACATACCTCTGTGAGACCGGATTCTCTACTTTAAGTGTTATTAAAACAAAACATAGAAACAGTTTAAATATACATTATCCCCTGAGGGTAGCATTGTCATCAATCCAACCTAGATTAGACAAATTAACAAGCAAGAAGCAAGCTCACTTATCACATTAAAAGCTTTAAATATTGATATGTAAGGTATTGGTTCAAAGTATGCATATAAGCATTGAGTGTGAGGAATTTGCTATTTCACTTTAAACTTTCTGTCTAGTTACAGTTATGGAAGTATGAGAAGTTATGAGTGAAACAGCAATTTTCTATATAAATTGCCTATATGTATATTTTCAATTAAGAATGTGTACAGTTTTTATAATTCTATTTTTCCTCATATTTGTCGTATTTATTAAAATATAATTTTAAATCTGTTGATTCTAATATTAAAACATTTGATCTTATATTTTGTGTCTTCTTCTTGTATTTCATTAGCATGTTAAGATTGTAGGACAACTTCAGGATGGGAGATGGTTTCTTTGAAATAGACAAGGTCAGTGAAAGGAAGTGAATTCAAAGGGGTAGGCTTAGAATTCAAATGCAGGGGACAGGTCAGTAGGGTATGAAGTTTGTTAAACTGATCCAGAGTGGTTAGGTTGGAAGTTGATGTTGTTTGTTTTGTAGGTGCATGTTTAGACAAAGATGGAAGGGAACACTTATTTTGTAATGGTGTTATGGCCTTGGATTCATATTGATAAATTTATTTACTTATTTATTTTTGAGGCAGGGTCTTGCTCTGTTGCCCAGGCTGGAGTGCATTGGTGCAATCTCTGCTCACTGCAACCTGTACCTCCTGGGTTCAAGTGATTCTCTTGCCTCAGTCTTCCGAGTAACTGAGATTACAGGCACCCACCACCATGCCTGGCTAATTTTTGTATTTATAGTAGAGATGGGGTTTCACCATGTTGGCCAGGCTCATCTTGAACTCCTGACATCAGATGACCCTCCCACCTCGGCCTCTCAAAGTGCTGGGATTACAGGCGTGACCTGCTGCGCCCGGCCGATAAATTCTGATTTCATAAGGATGGGCGATTGGGCCATACTGACAAGTTTATGTTAGGTGGTTTCTAGATTTTGCTAGAACTGATTGCCTTTAAGGTGCTCTGGGACAAAGTCAGAAATTATTGGCACCTCAATTAGATTTAACAACCTCTATTTTGTTTGGAGATGATTCAGAAAAATGCCACAAATATCTGCTCTTGTGTCTGTGAACTCATTTAGAATAATCGAAAGCAAATTAGTCCGATAAAACAGGTTCTTTAGCATCAAAACATGACAGAATCCATGAAGAAAATATCTTTTCCTAGACAGGGTAGCAATTTACAGTAAGTGCTTCGTTTCAAATAAATGTGATATTCAAAGTTAAGGAAAGGAAGGCTATTTAGTGATTCAGAATGTTACTAATAATTTAACCTTTTGGTAATGGAAGTTTCAAGGATCCTCCAAACCTTTGAAAGTAGAGGAAAGGTTCATATTTAGTCCTGAAACCTTAATTGGATTATGTTTTATTGTGTGTTTGTTTTAATCTTAC